CTCTGGTTCTGATGGTAACCATTTTCCACCTGCCTGCCTTCTCTGGGAAGTCCTCCCAATCCTACCACCCACACCCACCTGCTTTTCTGAGCTAGCACTTCATTGCTTACTGCCCATAGTTTTCAAGTCCCTTCCTTATGTATAGGCCAGCTACTCTGGACATTGGGCCCAACACAGGGGCTCAAGTGAACTCTGGTTAAACGGAATTAAAAGTGATTACTGCTTCCTTTGTTTTTTGAGACAGAGTCTCGTTTTGTCACCCGGGCTGGAGTGCAGTGGTGCCATCATAGCTCAGGGCAGCCTCGACTCCCCAGATGCAGGTGCTCCTCCCGCCTCAGCCTCCTGAGTAGCTGGGACCAACGGGCGCGCCCCCCCTCACCCAGCTAATTTTTTTTTTTTGTATTTTTAGTAGAAACGGAGGTTTTACTGTGTTGCCCAAGCTGGTCTCGAACTCCTGGGCTCAAGTGATCCCCCCGCTTTGGCCTTCCAAAGTACTGGGATTACAGGCATGAGCCACTGCGCCCAGCTGATTCCTGCTTCCTTCCGATCCTGTGGAGAGACACTGAGGCGGATTTTTATTCACCCCCTTTTTATAAATTAGAAACTGAAAGTGTCAGAGATTAAACATAAGTCACACTGCCACATGGGCCTTCTTGGTGTTTCTTAGCCAGGGGAAGAATAATATTTCCCAGATCCTAATCACTACCTGCCACGGTATATAATTGTTTTGCCATTAATTGTCGGTGTTTCCCACTAGGATGAAGTTCCATGAGGGCAGGGATTTTGTTGTGTTCACTGCTGCATCCTAAGCACATAAAACTGCTTGGCACATAATAAGTGCTCAAGAAGCATGAACCGAGGGAGTAACGGGTCAGAGGCAGCCCGAGGACTGAGCTCTCTGAGCCTGCAGAGGGCGCTCCAGCCCCGCCCCCAAAGCTAGGCCCCGCCTCTCGCAGCCGGCTGGCGCACTAGTGTTAGAGCCTGCGCACCACCGTTCTTTTAACTGCGCAGGCGCGCCGGAAGCACCTAGAGAGCGGCGCGTGCGCAGCGGGAGTCGAAGCGGAGATCCCGGGGTCGCGCGAGAGCCGCAAGCGGAGTTGGTGGGCGCTATGCTATCACCCGAGGCAGAGCGAGTGCTGCGGTACCTTGTAGAAGTGGAGGAGCTCGCCGAGGAGGTGCTGGCGGACAAGCGGCAGGTGAGAGGCCCCTCCGCGGCGCTGGGGCCTGGGCTGAGTTCCCTCCTGTCCCTGTGGTTTTCAGATTGTGGACCTGGACACTAAAAGGAATCAGAATCGAGAGGGCCTGAGGGCCCTGCAGAAGGATCTCAGCCTCTCTGGTAAGTTGAAATTTTCTCAGTGCAGCCCTGGAATTGTTGAAGGAATTACTATTTGCTCTTTCAGAAGATGTGATGGTTTGCTTCGGGAACATGTTTATCAAGATGCCTCACCCTGAGACAAAGGAAATGATTGAAAAAGGTAAGGCCTCCTGGGGATGGGTCAGGGGTGTGTTATCCTCTGCTTGCCCCCCTCATTTTTTCAGATCAAGATCATCTGGATAAAGAAATAGAAAAACTGCGGAAGCAACTTAAAGTGAAGGTCAACCGCCTTTTTGAGGCCCAAGGTATTGGCTTAGCAGGGACTGGAGATAAGAAGCCGACGTGCTGATGGATCATCTTCTCTCCTAGGCAAACCGGAGCTGAAGGGTTTTAACTTGAACCCCCTCAACCAGGATGAGCTTAAAGCTCTCAAGGTCATCTTGAAAGGATGAGACTCAAGAACCAAGATGGGGGACCAGCAACCCCCCAGGGTCATGGAGGACCCAGGACCCTCCAACCTTGACACCTGTAAGGACAGGATCTGCCCTGTAAGGGGCCAGCCGTCAGGAATCTGGCCATGAAAACCTCTTTGTAGTGCTTGGCTACTCTGTGATGGCAGGAGGGAACCTTCAGCCTGTCTGGCTGCTGGACCTGGACACCAGGGCTCGGTGGACACAAGATCTATTGACGGGCCTTGGTAGCCACCAGTGGGTGTGTGGGGCAGTGGCTGTGGGGGTGTAAGAATGACTGCAACAGGCACTTCCCAACAATGGCCTGCTGTTCACATGGACCCTGAGCAAGGAAGGAGGGAGGGAGGGGCAGAGTGGAGTGTCATTCCAGCATTCCTCTCAGAAGGGAGAGAGGTTTTCAGGCTGGTGCCATGCGATTGGAATAAAGCAGGAGGCTCATGGGTGGTTGCTGAATGAAGAACAGAATCTTGGTGCTTTGTGGCTCACCACAGCCATCTGTGGGGCAGGCACACACACCTCCCGCCAGCTCCAATTTTGCACTTTTTCCCTGCTTGATTCCAAGAGTAGGTGCTGCCTAGCAGCCCTTCGTGGCCACTCTTTACTCAGGAGGGCCTTGCAGAGTCCTGCACCAGGCCTGGGTGAGTGGATGCGCCTCTTACCATATGACACGTGTCAAGATGCCCTTCCGCCCCCTCTGAAAGTGGGGCCCGGCCAGCACTGCTCGTTACTGTCTGCCTTCAGTGGTCTGAGGTCCCAGTATGAACTGCCGTGAAGTCAAAACTCTTATGTGTTCATTAAGGGCTCAATAAATGTTAGCTGAATGAATGAATAGCAGCAACTAGTCTTTATTTGCCTCATCTAGTCCTTCAGTAAGGGCACGCCACTCCATTTAGAATACAACCTATGAACATGGTTCTTGCCTTGAAATAAACCTGTGATTTGACAGGCGGGTGATAACAAATGGCAGCATGGCAGGGGCACACCTCTCCTGGTCCCCCCGCTCCTTGGCTCTGGCTCATAGTTACATAGAAACACAGGCTGTCATGGCCAGTTCTTACGTGTTTTCAAGAGAAGCTAGACATATGGGTTGTGAAGTTGAATCTCCTTTTAAATATTTTTGACTAATGCAGAAACTTTTAAAACATGAGTGTGGGTCACAGGTGTTAGCTCCAGATAGTGCAATACCATACAACTATAATCAAGAATAAGGAACAAGCTCCAAGATACATCAAGTGAGGAAAGCAAGGGGAAGGCTGGTGTCTTATAAGCTAATAATTTTTGTGCAAGCACAGTGTGATTCCCTCAGAACAGCACCTGCAGGGTTGGGGCGCACAGGTGGGAGGGAAGGAGATGTCACCCTATACCCTTTTGTAAACTTTGGATTTTAAACCGTATGAATATATTGCTTATTTTAAAATGTAAATAAAGTAGGGAGTTGCAGAATTCACCTTGCTAGATGTTGTCCAGTGTGACTGCCTGATTCA